TTTTACAGGAAGTTGAGTTGGCTGCTGTTCTGCCCCACAGAGCAGCTGAGTCTTTTTTTTTTTTTTTTTTTTTTTTGATGAGTTTCACTCTTGCCGCCCAGGCTGGAGTGCAGTGGGGCGATCTCGGCTCATTGCAACCTCTGCCTCCAAGGTTCAAGCGATTCTCCTGCCTCAGCCTGCCGAGTAGCTTGGATTACAGGCGCCCGTCACCACACTCGGCTAATTTTTGTATTTTTAGTAGAGACGGGGTTTTCACCATGTTGGCCAGGCTGGTCTCGAACTTCTGACCTCAGGGGATCCGCCCGCCTCAGCCTCCCAAAGCGCTGGGATTACAGGCGTGAGCCACAGCTACCGACTCTGAGTTGAGTCTTTAACGCCGAAGATGCAGAAAGGAGACTTGACAAAACTATTTTCGGGGAGTGTGGCCGCGGAATTCGGTGAGGGTGCTATACCGGGAGAGAGTAGTAGCAACGGCTCATTCACTGTGAAGCCCCTAAGTGACCTTAGACCTCTGACCCCGCGCCTCACTCGGCGCTTCCGCGCGCAGCTTCCGCTCCCGCCCCTCCGACGAAAGGCTGGGCCAAAGGTGGGGGGGTGGGGCTCTGAGGTCGGCAGTTAGGGGCGGTGCCCGCTGGGGGCGGGTCTCGCGAGGGGCAGGATTCGAGGAGGCACTCGAGCATTGGGCACCAGGTAGAGGCGGGGCCTAGTGCTGGGCTGGGTTGGGCGGGGCAGGGAGTTCGTAGCCGCCTCTGGGTAACTCGACTCGGGCGGCCAAACCTCCGGAGGCCGGGGACGGAAGGCGGGCCCGCAGCAGATCCTGGATCCGGAATCTCCCGGGCAGGAGCGGAATCTGTCCCGAACCGGGTCTGTGAGGAACTCGCGAACTTGGATTAGGAAATCCCGGAGCCCGGATCGACAAATCCCGGAACCCGGAATTAAGATCGCCAAGTCCCGGATCGCGGAGCACAGAGCACGGAGTGGACTCGACGCGGAGCCCGGAGTCCGGATCGCGGCACCGCGGGACGGGACGGAGCGATGTCGGGCCGAGGCGCGGGCGGGTTCCCGCTGCCCCCGCTAAGCCCTGGCGGCGGCGCCGTGGCTGCGGCCCTGGGAGCGCCGCCTCCCCCCGCGGGACCCGGCATGCTGCCCGGACCGGCGCTCCGGGGACCGGGTCCGGCAGGAGGCGTGGGGGGCCCCGGGGCCGCCGCCTTCCGCCCCATGGGCCCCGCGGGCCCCGCGGCGCAGTACCAGGTGAGCAAGGAGGACGCGAGCGGACGGGGGCGCCTATGCACCCCCGTTGGCTCACTTCCCCCAGCGACCTGGCATGTCACCAGGGAACCGGATGCCCATGGCTGGCTTGCAGGTGGGACCCCCTGCTGGCTCCCCATTTGGTGCAGCAGCTCCGCTTCGACCTGGCATGCCACCCACCATGATGGATCCATTCCGAAAACGCCTGCTTGTGCCCCAGGCGCAGCCTCCCATGCCTGCCCAGCGCCGGGGGTAAGAGCATCCTGCTTCTCTCACTCTGCCTATGACCTCTTAAGTGGGTTTCTGTCCTCCCCAGGTTAAAGAGGAGGAAGATGGCAGATAAGGTTCTACCTCAGCGAGTAAGTGTTAAGAGGACACCTGGGAGGCCTGCCAAGCTGATGAGCTTCTGCTACCTTCCTTCAGATCCGGGAGCTTGTTCCAGAGTCTCAGGCGTACATGGATCTCTTGGCTTTTGAGCGGAAGCTGGACCAGACCATTGCTCGCAAGCGGATGGAGATCCAGGAGGCCATCAAAAAGCCTCTGACAGTATGTGTGGCCCTGACCACCTCTAGCCTTCCACCTCCAGTTGTGATTGCCTTTCTCTCTTTAGCAAAAGCGAAAGCTTCGGATCTACATTTCCAATACGTTCAGTCCCAGCAAGGCGGAAGGCGATAGTGCAGGAACTGCAGGGACCCCTGGGGGAACCCCAGCAGGGGACAAGGTGGCTTCCTGGGAACTCCGAGTGGAAGGAAAACTGCTGGATGATGTGAGTTGGGGAGGGAGGTTCTGGAGGGAAGGCAGCACCATCTCACACCCCTTTCCATCCCCAGCCTAGCAAACAGAAGAGGAAGTTTTCTTCATTCTTTAAGAGCCTCGTCATTGAGCTGGACAAGGAGCTGTACGGGCCTGACAATCACCTGGTGGAGGTGAGAGTGGGCCTGGGGCAAAAGCAGGCTGATTGGTGATAAGCCATGCTTCCCTCCCTGCCAGTGGCACCGGATGCCCACCACCCAGGAGACAGATGGCTTCCAAGTAAAACGGCCTGGAGACCTCAACGTCAAGTGCACCCTCCTGCTCATGCTGGATCATCAGGTGACAGAGACCCTGGGGTCATTTCTGGGCCCACCCGTTCTGACTCCCCTCCATCCAACTCCAGCCTCCCCAGTACAAATTGGACCCCCGATTGGCAAGGCTGCTGGGAGTGCACACGCAGACGAGGGCCGCCATCATGCAGGCCCTGTGGCTTTACATCAAGCACAACCAGCTGCAGGATGGGCACGAGCGGGAGTACATCAACTGCAACCGTTACTTCCGCCAGGTTAGCCAGATGCCAGCCCCCGTTTTCTCAGCAGCCAACGCTGAGCCTTTCGTATTTCCTCCAGATCTTCAGTTGTGGCCGACTCCGTTTCTCCGAGATTCCCATGAAGCTGGCAGGGTTGCTGCAGCATCCAGACCCCATTGTCATCAACCATGTCATTAGGTAAATGCAAGGAGGGGGACAGGAAGGCTCTTATGTGCCTTCCCTCCCCATGTGCTGCCTGCAGTGTCGACCCTAACGACCAGAAGAAGACAGCCTGTTACGACATCGATGTGGAGGTGGACGACCCACTGAAGGCCCAAATGAGCAATTTTCTGGCCTCTACCACCAATCAGCAGGAGATCGCCTCCCTTGATGTCAAGGTGGGCCCTCTGGCTCCACAGCTTCCTCTGGGGGGGCACAGTCTGACACAGGTACCCTCTCCAGATCCATGAGACCATTGAGTCCATCAACCAGCTGAAGACCCAGAGAGATTTCATGCTCAGTTTTAGCACCGACCCCCAGGACTTCATCCAGGAATGGCTCCGTTCCCAGCGCCGAGACCTCAAGGTGTAGTCCTCTTTCCCGAGGGGACTCCTATGTATGCTATGGCTTTCCTCCTGGCTCTTTGCAGATCATCACTGATGTGATTGGAAATCCTGAGGAGGAGAGACGAGCTGCTTTCTACCACCAGCCCTGGGCCCAGGAAGCAGTAGGCAGGCACATCTTTGCCAAGGTGAGGCTCTGCCCTGTTTTCCCTCCTTTGGCGGCCTGAGCCACTTGGTTTCTCCCTTCTCCAGGTGCAGCAGCGAAGGCAGGAACTGGAACAGGTGCTGGGAATTCGCCTGACCTAACTGCTCAGGGATCTTTCTTCCCAGCCCTGGAGCCTGGAGGGAGACCACCCTCTGGGTCCTTGCTGGGGCCGCAGACACGTAGGCTGGGGTGAGGAGTGTCTGCTGTCACCCTCTACTCTCCAGCTTTAGTCTTATAAATGTAGTGATAGGATTCCTTGTTGCTTGGTCCCCAAAGCCTTATACTTTTTGCATTGGCTTTAATTGGGTTCAGCAGATGCCTCCTCTGCCCCCCTGCAGGCAGGCCCAAGTAGGACTGCTGGAGGCTGTGCTTTGACATTGTAAGACATTTCCGAACCAAAGGCTGCTGGGTTTGCATGTTTACAGACTCCCCCTGGGGCGAGGGTCAGAGCTGGCTCTGGGGAGCTGGGCTAGGAAGAGGAGGTGCAGCCCAGACTCTTCCTAGCCTTTCTAAACCAAAGTTCTTTGCCATTCCTACAAGCCCAGCCTTGCTGCTGGTTTTTTCCTTTCCTTTGGGTATTTGCACTATTTTGGGAGCAAGTTTTCTATGTGGGAGCCACTTTTTTTGTACAGGGGTAAGTTGGGGGTTTTCAGGGAGCCTGTTAGGTGCCTCCTTCTTTTCTTTCCTCAATCTATGCAAGCGGCTCTGGCCGCCATCATCTCCTGGGATGCCAGAGGGCTGCCTCTCCAGCGGCTTGGGCCGGGGAGGGGACACTCCAGTTCTCTAGCATGGCCTGAGGTATGGGGTATGTGCATGTGGAGGCCAGGGTAAGGTGAATGGGGAGGCTGGGAGGACTGGTGTTGCCCTTTGGAGCTTGGTGAGGAGGGTGGGCCTAGGGCTTGGCGAGTGCCACATCTGGCAGGTTTGGAAATTTCCAAATAAATCCTTTTGTCTATTGGTGGTGCCTGGACCTGGTCCTTGAACAGCACA